GACAGAGTTGTTACTCAAATCCATCTCACCAAAGGCTCAGAGGTTAGGGGGTTTTTCAGATAGTTTGACAGGTACGGGGCCAGGGAATGGGGAGTGCTGACTGGTTGGGTCAGAGGTGAAATCATAAGAAGTAGAAGCTGTCCTCTTGCACTGAGTTGGTTCGTGGATCCCCAGGTTGATGAGTCAGGGTGGGGCCATCCACTTGTCAGAAATGCAAAAACCTGAAAAGACATCTCAAAAGGCCAATCTTAGGTTCTACAACAGTGATGTTATCTGCAGGAATGATTGGGGAAGATGCGAATTTGTGACCTGTGGAATAATGGGTGGTAATCATTTAACTACAATTACAACTTAGAAGAATTCAGGACCCTCTCATTCTCCTAACTTGGTGGCCTTTCATTTAGTTTTAAAAGGGCAGTTTTGGGGAAGGGTTATTATCATTTAAACTATAAACTAAATTTCTCCCAAAGTTAGTTTGTCCTGTGCCCAGGAATGAGCAAAGACAGCCAGTCTGTGAGGCTAGAATCAAGATAGGAGTAAACCATGTCAGATTTCTCTTACTGTCAAAATTTTGCAAAGGCGGTTTCAACAGAAATTAACATGTCTAGGATAGTTGCTTTTTCTATTATTTTTTCTATCACTGCATTTACTTTCATTCTGCCTTATGCTTTAACTAGGTAATTTTTTTTTTTTTTTTAGTTTTGGCGGTATCAACACTATATTCTTCTCTTTGACCACCGCATGCTGCCTACGTGGTAGACTCTCAATACGCATGGAACTGAACCTCTTACAGGATTTGTAACTCACTTCTGTGGTATCTAGTAAACTGGAACACGCGCTTTCCCTGGGCTGCTCTGTCATCCCAGGTTTCAGCACTCGGAAATCGCTTGGGCCCCCGCCCAGAGGCGGGGCTTGGGTGGGCTGACCACTCCTCTGGCCTCCAATACTGTCGCTGACATTCTCGTCTATGCTCCAGCAGCCGTACCTCACTCCGGTGGAGGCGGGACTTCCTACAGCACTTCCGGCCAGAGCCTCAAGCTTCGCTGCTGGGCAGTTGGCTGGAGGGGCTGCTGCTGGGAACACCTGGAGTCTCCGCGGGCAGGTGAGCTTCAGAGGTTCGGGGAGCTTTCGGAAAGTTCTTATCAGTGTTGTATTTTTCTTCCTAGATCTCATATTTTGGATTCTGGATATATTATAATGAGTGACACTTTGACAGCGGATGTCATTGGTCGAAGAGTTGAAGTTAATGGAGAACATGCAACAGTACGTTTTGCTGGTGTTGTCCCTCCCGTGGCAGGTAAGCAATTATTGTGTGTGTGTGTGTGTGTGTGTTACTCATTTGGTTTTTCTTGTTCTGCTAGGACCCTGGTTAGGAGTAGAATGGGACAATCCCGAGAGAGGAAAGCATGATGGGAGCCACGAAGGGACTGTGTATTTTAAATGCAGGTAACTTTTCATTATGAATCAGCACGGTCATTTTTTCTGTGTTTCATTTGCTCTTCTTTACCAGGCACCCGACAGGAGGATCCTTTATTCGTCCGAACAAGGTAAATTTTGGAACAGACTTTCTTACTGCAATTAAGAACCGCTATGTGTTAGAAGATGGACCAGAGGAAGATAGAAAAGAGCAAATTGTTACAATTGGAAATAAACCTGTGGAGACTATCGGTTTTGACTCTATTATGAAACAGCAAAGGTAAGTGGAGTTTATAACGGCAGAGCTGACTTATGTATCCATGTGAACTCTGTTTTTCATGCAGTCAGCTGAGCAAGTTGCAAGAAGTTTCTCTGAGGAACTGTGCAGTAAGTTGTGCTGGTGAAAAAGGAGGAGTTGCTGAAGCATGTCCTAGTATCCTTTTCACCGAGAGCTTGTTATTGGAATGAAATTACTGTTTCTTAACATGTGCTTTTAGATATCAGAAAGGTAGATTTGTCAAAAAACCTGTTGTCATCATGGGATGAAGTGATACACATTGCTGATCAGCTCAGACACCTGGAAGTCCTTAATGTCAGGTATGAACTCTTGGTTGCTGAATCTTCATTAAATAAGTACATTGTATCTTTTTTTTCTACACAGTGAAAATAAACTAAAATTTCCCTCCGGTTCAGTATTAACTGGAACGCTTTCTGTACTGAAGGTTTTAGTCCTCAATCAAACAGGAATAACGTGGGCTGAGGTAATCATATTTCTTTGTTTTATTACACATTATAATTTTTTTTTTTGTAAAAAAAAAAAATTAGGCTCATGCGCAGTGTGGTGGCAGCAGGCACGGTCTCGACATGCAGAAAGACGCCAGCAAGTTCGTGGATCTGTGCGTGCTGCAGAAATGCTCCACCAGCAACTGCATCATCAGTGCCAAGGACCACACATCCATGCGGATGAACGTGGCCAAGGCCAGTGAGGTCACGGGCAGGTTTAACAGCCACCGCCTGAGCCTGAACCGAGTTTCTCTTCCAGGTGCTGCGGTGTGTCGCGGGGTGCCCAGGCCTGGAGGAACTCTACCTTGAGTCTAACAACATTTTCATTTCCGAAAGGTAACTAGCACTTACTTAAATGCATCTATCCCTTCACGGTGAAAAAATTTTATTTTCCATACAGGCCAACAGATGTTCTCCAGACAGTCAAGTTATTAGATCTTTCCTCTAATCAATTAATTGATGAAAATCAGCTGTATCTGATAGCCCACCTGCCCAGGTAATTTGCCCCTAAATGCCTGATACAATAGTTGTGTAATCAAATTGTACATTTTGAATTTCAGGTTAGAACAATTAATCCTCTCTGACACTGGAATTTCTTCTCTACATTTTCCGGATGCTGGAATTGGTATATAAGATTAGTAAAGTTCCCCACTGCCCTCTACTGTGTAACTTCATTCCTCTTTTTATAGGGTGCAAAACGTCCATGTTCCCATCCTTGAAGTACCTGGTAGTAAACGACAATCAGATATCACAAGTAAGAGCTGCTCGGAGTATGCCCAGCACACTCTTTTCATTTATTTCCTTTTGCTGTGTTTCAGTGGTCGTTTTTCAATGAGCTAGAGAAGTTACCAAGTCTACGGGCTTTGTCCTGCCTAAGAAACCCCCTGACCAAAGAGGACAAAGAAGCAGAGACGGCGCGACTACTCATTATCGCCAGCATTGGCCAGCTGAAGACGCTGAACAAATGTGAGGTGAGCACTGGCGTCATGACTAGATATTTTTTAATAGGCTTGTTTTTATGTCACATGAACATAGATTCTCCCCGAGGAGAGGCGGAGAGCTGAGCTTGACTACCGAAAAGCTTTTGGAAATGAGTGGAAACAGGCTGGTGGACATAAGGATCCGGAAAAAAACAGACTCAGCGAAGAATTCCTCACAGCCCATCCCAGATACCAGTTCCTCTGCCTGAGTACGTGCGTATACACTGGTGGCCTTCAGGTGTTATCATTCATCTCTTTTGCTTTCTTAAACAGAATATGGTGCACCTGAAGATTGGGAACTCAAAACACAGCAACCACTTATGCTGAAAAACCAGCTACTAAGTAAGAATCTCAGATTCAAATAGTTTATTTGTTCAATTAGTCTTTTTCTTTGTTTCTCTTAAAGCACTGAAGATAAAATACCCTCATCAACTTGATCAGAAAGTCCTGGAGAAACAACTGCCGGGTAAGAAGAACCAGCCTGTCTTTTCCTTAAACAGAACGAATGGACTTTTCTTGTCTTTTGATAGGCTCCATGACAATTCAAAAGGTGAAGGGATTGCTGTCACGTCTTCTCAAAGTTCCTGTGTCAGACCTTCTGTTGTCCTATGAAAGTCCCAAAGTAAGTTGCCCAGCAAAATACAAAGTCAAAGTCACATCCTTCCCCACCTTCGTTCTAATTTTAGAAGCCGGGCAGAGAAATCGAGCTGGAAAATGACCTAAAGTCATTACAGTTTTATTCTGTGGAAAATGGAGATTGTCTATTAGTGCGATGGTGACAACCAACTAATAAAATTTAAAGACCACACTGCTTATCGTGTCTGGGGTTCACCGGAAATAAATGATTCACTGGAACAATTCTACTGTCAAAACAAAGGGGGTTTACAACTTGTCCTAAGTATAACAAGGGATGTATTTTTTGTTGGGAAGTGACCATTTCTAGGCTTATACATAATAGCAATAATAAAGGCTTTGAACCTACTAATGATTTTCTGATCTTATTTCATATTTATTTTTACAGCTCATCACTGCATTTCATGATAAGATTTAAATATTAAATAGAAAGAAACTAGCTAGCCTAATAAAATCTGAACACAGTTAATATCTGTCATAAGACTAGTTTTAATGGAATTCTCTATTGAAACTACTATTTTAAAGGGTTACTAGAAATGATTTGGTTGGTCATTTTGGGAAATGTCCCTTAAACTTGGGGAGACATCCTCTACTATGTATAACAATATGCTATTATCTGTCTTCTCAGTTGCACTATTTCTAAGAGTACTTAAATTAATCACATGCTTTTCCCTACAATTATACCTAAGCTGAGTATATCTTCTTCTGTGATAACCAGCTTTGATTGAAATGTACTCATATTAGGTAAACATTAGGCAATGATAGGAGGAAAGCAAAACTAATTCTTTCAAAATGTCAACAAAATTTAGAAATATCCTTCCCGATGGCACTAAAACCCTGAGAGGTATTTGCTTTTATTCATACTCACACAACTTTAGCATTTAAAAACTATGAGTACTAAACTGTGACCTTCAGGATTTATGTTAGATGGCAGAAAGAAAATTTGGGTATTAGTCTACCATATAAATGAACTTCTTTAAAACCAAGGTTCAGAACTGAGAATCATATTGGTTCCTCTTCAAGTTAGTTCAAGTTGCCCACTTCAGAGATCCACAAAATCTGACATTATTTCCAGAAACCCCAAACTTTGGTATAAGTGACCACTGCTCAAATATGTGATCACATGATCACACAGCATTCCTGTGAGTTCCTTTTTGTCTGATAATTATCCTAATTAGCTCTACAGAGCTATCCTGCAATCCAGGTTGAAATTCAAACTCTCAGTTACTACTACAGATTTCTGAACTAGGCCAAGTTTTAACCAAAAACTATAGGTAATGGTGAATTACTAATTAGCCACAATGCATCAGGATTTAGAAATATTTTTTCTTTTATAAAATAACTTGGTATTTTTCTGATAATCTTCCAATAGATAAATAAAAACTTTTCTTATGCTACAGTACAAGTTGATTTTTAAGGAAATTTGTGCAAACATTAAGAAACACCGCATTGGTTCTGGGTGAAAGTGCCAGTCTGGAACTCTCTTGAAAGACCATACAGTCTACTGCTAAACCCTGGGACTCCTCAGACTTGCACTCAGATTATCGTTTGCCTGCCCTGATTTTAGACTCTGCTAATTCAAGTCCCTGTTATCTTGCTTGACATCGACAAGGATCACCGCACCGTTCCTTCAGTTTCCACAGTTCCGTCAGTTCCCACGGAGAATACTGAGGAGAAGACAGCATTCCTGTCTCACAGGTCTTCTCACACAGCCACAGACTGTCCTGTTGAGAAACAACCAAAGCCGATCTGAGAGTGGTGAAACTGTTTTAAGAGCATCAGAAAGTATGCACGTAGACAGCTTTTATGTATTCTAATGATGCTGAAATTATTTCAAGGATAACTCCGTGTGTGGAACAACTGGTGAGGTTTGGGGGTGGCACCTCCTGATTTGGGAAAGCACCAGGTCCCACAGTCCTGTGGCTGTGGAATACAGAAACAAGGCGGTGTGTGGATGAAGAGTTAGTCAACAAATGCCATTCCGTAATGAACGATTTTAGAAACCACAAGTGAGTTTCATGTTTGCTAGTAAAGGTGTGTCTATGGCAGTATTAGTAACAGCTATTATTCTGATGGAATGCTTACAATATTGCAGGGACTGTACCAAGTGCTTTGTAAATATCTCACTTAAATCTCACAGTAATGCTGTGAGGTAGGAACTATTTCCCTCTTAACAATTGAGGAACAAACGAAGAGTTAAAAAACTTGTTCCAGGTCACAGGGCTGGTAAATGAAGAGGAGGGATTAAAGACTCCCAAGCTCAAGTTCTTAACCACTAGACTATTTCCTAGCTACGTGAATTGGTTTCTATTTCCAGCAATGTAGCAGAACACAGAGAGAAACTCATTCAATGTTTTGACAACACAAAAATGTTGGATAAAATTAAAAACCTTTATAAAGCATGGCTCAACTCCGTGATCAAAGAAGAAACAGGGTAGGAGAAAGCACTGAGTCAGCCTGTGCCTTGAAGGCAGCTGCTGATCCTTGGGTTTGGAAGGCCAAGCCCAGGGTCAGGAGACTAATGGGAGACTGACACAGAGCTAGGATCTCTGAGGGGCCACAGCCTCAGGGGTGATAAAACAAAACACACTCAGCTTGTCTGTCTCAGTCTTGCCCCTCAGTGGGATGGAAAGGAGTCTCTCTCCCCTCAGTGCCTACCCACAGCTTGCACTTAGGTAGGTCTGGGGCTGGTAGTCAGTCTGTGTAAGCCCAACAGTTCCAAGCCAAAAATCTGAAGTATTCATAGATGGTAGTATTCCTAGATGCATGGCAGAAAAAAATGTAAATATGTAAATCCTCTCTGTAGGAATGCATTTTAAATAGAGGACTCAGTTTCCAAAGACATGAGATGGTCACAAAAAAAAAAAAAAAAAAAAGACCGCATCAGAAAACAAGCGCCATGAACAACAGTTGTAGAAACAACAAACTGCAAAATCAGACCCAGCAAAGACTACAGATCCCAGAATTACCAGATACAAAAAAGAATTATATTCAAAGATGAGACAAAGTACAGCAAAGGAATCAGACTATCAAAGTGGACCATGTAGATGTGGGTTGATTTCTTGTCCTGGACTGAGAGCTGCTCTGGGACCCCAGCTCTATGCAGGGCTTCTAACTGACAGACACTGCATGTGCCTTCTGTCCCCTGCACCTTCGATGGCCAAAGTGGAAGCTGCAAGAATCCAGAACAGAAATCTCTGAAGCTAAAGCCAGCTTTGTGCTTGATTTCTTCCCAGGGCTCTAGTTTCCATTTTGGTCTCTGCAGATTCATTTTTTTTTCTGGTTCAGCAATACTGTGTTTTAAATGATGTCTTATATTTCATGCAGTGTCTTATTTTTATCGGTCAGAAGGGTTGAAGGATCCTTAGACTGCCACACTCAATCAGTGGATTCTGTCGTTCAGTTTTTTTTTTTGAGACGGAGTCTCGCTCTGTCGCCCAGGCTGGAGTACAGTGGTGTGATCTTGGCTCACTGCAAGCTCTGCCCCCCGGGTTCATGCCATTCTCCTGCCTCAGCCTTCTGAGTAGCTGGGACCACAGGCGCCCGCCACTATGCCTGGCTAATTTTTTTTGTATTTTTAGTAGAGATGGGGTTTCACCGTGTTAGCCAGGATGGTCTCCATCTCCTGACCTCATGATCTGCCCGCCTCGGCCTTCTGTTGTTAAGTTTTAAAGCTGCAAATAATTTCTGATCAAATCTATGGAAACTGAGTTTTTTTGTAGGCAGGGGAACGTTGATTTATAACCTTTTGCTTTAAACTCAGAAAAATACTGTATGAGAAATAACCTAGTGGATTATTGTGAATTAAAGCAACAGCATAACTATTATGGTAGAAGATCCTCATTCTTTCTGCCCATGG